GTGTCTGGTACATAATAGAAACAGGAGTTCAATAAACATCTTTTTAATAAATGGCCAGAGAGCTGTGCCCCTAGATTTTAAATGCACACTTGGAAACTCCTGCTGGCCATTAGCCTTCTAATCTTCAGAGCACGAGAGGAGCATAACAAACATGTTTAGCGTCTAGTAGAATTCTGTGTAAGCTACAAGTACTACCACACGGTTCTGCTTAAATATACACACATCCTCACGTATAACATCAAGGTTTTTTTTTTCCTGCAACTAACTTCTTTAACTCTTTACCAATTTAAATGTACCCAACCAGCATTCAAAAAAGATTTGTCGGTCAACGACGACGATATTAAACATTGTATATGAAGTCTCAAAAAAACATGGAGCTTACTTTGCTCTCTCAGAAAGTCGATTTCTGCAGCCATTTCGATACAATTTTAGTTTAGAGCTTTCACCACCTTTACCTTCCTCTGAAAGACAGAGAGCTTGCTGTGCGGGAAAACAAAACTAAGCCAACGCTCGGTTGGTTGTCAAGCGCTCCAGCGGTGCAATCTGCATCCTACTCACGCGGCATCTACAGCCCCGCCACGCTTCTTTCCCCCGCGCCCCAGACGAGTCCCTGGCCCTGGTGAGAGACTGAAGATTGCTGGGGACTCCACGTTCAACCGAATCCCACGCTGGTGGGAAGAGGACGCGGTCGATACAGGCGTCCCGCGGGTCACTCTGGGTCTCGTCGGGCCACCTAGGAGAGTGCCGCGGGAGCTTGACGGCAGCCTGAGAGCGGCGTTCTACGCGGAGCGGCGGGGGTTGGAGAGGACAACGCCAAGACGGCTGGGAAGCCCCAGGCCAGCAGCGGAAGTCCACTCGGCCCGCCCTGCGACTTTGAAACCGGTGCCCCGGACCACTCCTTGGAGACGGTGGCGCCTCTTGCGTCATCACGCGGGCGTTGGAGCTTACGCCATCGCGCGTCCTAGAGTCCTAGCACGCTATTGGCTGGCTGTCAAGCAATGGGAGGAGTCGTGAGAACCTGGATGACAGCGGGCTGAGCCACCGGCTTGGCGCGGCGGCCAAACTGGTGGGACAGTGTCTCCAGGTAGTGAGGCCCAACCTCTTTAAAACAAACAAACAAACAAACAAAAAACCAAAATGCAAACGTGAGTAGAGAATGAAATACACAGTTTAAATGCCCTCACTATCTTTGGGTTACTAATATACTAAGCCTTTCTGGACTAAGTAAAAGATGCAGGTTCCTGCGGCTAGGGATAGAAGCCAGACTGGCGTCTTCAGAATCTCCCACCAAGGCTGTACCTCTGGAGGAGTTCTAGGTTTGGATTTGGTCATCTCAAGAAGGTAAGTACCTTCTCGGTCTTTGTGGGTCTTTATAAAGAGTTTGTTTTAACATATTTTCTTTTAGAGACTTCAGATGGATTTTAAAATTGAACACACTTGGGATGGTTTTCCAGTGAAGCATGAGCCCGTATTTATCAGGCTGAATCCAGGTGACAGAGGAGTGATGATGGACATTAGTGCTCCATTTTTCAGGGATCCTCCAGCCCCACTTGGAGAACCAGGAAAACCTTTCAATGAACTGTGGGATTATGAAGGTAAGTGGAAGTACTGTATTTTATTGCAAACAATCTCAATATGTTATATCTCTGTTTTCAAAAGTTGTGGAAGCATTTTTCTTGAATGATATAACTGAGCAATATTTAGAAGTTGAACTTTGTCCGTAAGTATAAAATGTTTTTTCTTACTTATTACCAAACACTCATGAGGAATCTTAATTTTGACAGCCACGGACAGCATTTAGTGCTTTTACTTTCTGGAAGAAGAAATGTGTGGAAAGTAAGTAAATAAAAATAGGAGGCAAAATCATTTATCTTTTGTGTTTCACATGTTGTTTCTGTAGCAAGAACTTCCTTTATCGTTCAGAATGTCCAGAGGAGAGACAAAATGGGAAGGCAAAGCTTATCTCCCTTGGAGTTATTTTCCACCAAATGTGACAAAATTCAATTCATTTGCAATTCATGGATCAAAAGATAAACGAAGTTATGAAGCTCTTTACCCTGTACCTCAGCATGAACTGCAGCAAGGACAAAAACCTGATTTGTAAGTAGAAAATAAATGAAGATATGTTCCAATCAATTCCCACCTTCTTTTTCTTTGCTTTTAGCCATTGCCTAGAATACTTCAAGTCTTTCAATTTTAACACACTGCTTGGAGAAGAGTGGAAACAACCGGAATCAGACCTGTGGCTAATAGAGAAATGTGATATATAGGAGTAATAGATAACCATACCGATCATTTTTTCCTCTATACCTTTTAAGATAAACAAAAAATAAATATCAATTTTTTAAGATGTCATGCATACATTTCAACAACAAATATCTTCATAGAAGTCACTGAAAATATAGTATCTGTGGCAAATTGTATATGATTAACAAGAAAATATATGATTCTTTGTAGATGATTTCATCTGTAAAGTCACAATGTTTCTCAGAGTCACTTAGTCCAGGATGTTGCATTCCCAGCACACAGTACAGTTATTCTTGAAAACTACAAGTGAAAAAGGGGGAACAATTGAGGTTGTCCAAGGCCACCTAGAGGACTGTCTTGCACTACCTTGTGATTCAACCATTTCATTCCTAGATATATACCCCAGAAAAATGACTGCTCATAGCAGCTTTATTCATAATAGCACAAAATTGTAAACAGTGAAATTTCCATCCATAGGAAAATGGATAGACAAACTACAATATAGTCAGTGGAATACTGTTCATTTAAAAAAGGACTGCTGATACATGCAACAACCTGTATGAATCTCAAAAACATTAAGTTGAGCAAAACAAACCAAACATAACATACTATCTAATTACTTTTATATTAAAGCCACTTCCAGGCAAAACTAATATTTGATGATAGATACCAGAACAGTGGCTGCTTAGAGTGAGGGCAGGGAATTCAAATTGAATGGAAAAGGGGCCTGAGGAAATTTTCCGGGGTGATTGAAATGTTTTGTATTTTGATCTGGATGATGGTTATGTAGCTGCATATATTTGTCAACATTCCTCATGCTGTATGTTTAGATTTGTGATTTTACTATATGTAAATTAATTCCTTAATAAAATACTATTATAAAATAAGCTGTAAATTAAATGGAATTAACTTCAAGTTTACATTGAGTTTATATGTTTCCATTGAACAATCACTAGTGATGGTTAAATGTGGCTTATCGACTTACTCATTTCTTATATATGTTCTCTATCTAAAAAGAGAGCTGGTGTAAGATAAATGCTAACTTTTACAAAAGGTATTATTAAGTATCCTGACTACACATCATGGTGGCAGTGTTAGGCATCTTAGATAAATTGAGAAATTATTCTTAAAACTGACAATAGCAACTAATTAATTTGATATAGAAACGATCTGCCTGTTTTAGATACGAATGGCATATTTTAAATAACCTAGGACGATTTATTTATAAATTACCTGAATAATTTTATAAATGCATATAAAACTATCAAAATAAAAACAAGATATATTTTAGAGCATCTTGATTTTAGAAGCGAATCGAACACTGTGAATCACAGTTTCAGATATAAATCATAACTATTTATAATATGGATAAAAATGAAGCACAAATATGATAGATACAATCACAACAATATAAAATACTGAATTTGAATGTTGTAGCTTGTGAGCTTTCTCAAATCTAATGTGTATCTTTTTAAAATTTGTTTAGATGTTTTTTAAACATCTCTTAACTTTCTTTCATCTAGATAAGGCATTTCCTTTTCTTCCAATACCAAGCAAGCAAAAATACATTATATAAACATTTTCTTTTGAAAGGAACATGCATATCAACTACAGAATTTCGGAAAGCTTGTCCATTAGTCAGGTACAAATGATATATTCTAGAAACTTGTATCCAAGAAACTTTTATTTGAGAGTGGGTGTTTGTAATAGCCATTTCAAATTTGTTTTTCAACTTCAGGACCATGAAAGAATAATCATCCTTTTGTTTAAAATATGCATAAATGCATTTCTTTGCTGTGATTTGAATTGTTCACTGCAGTGTCAAGCAGATTCTCTCTTCTCACCACCTAAATAGATTACACAATGTGCATATTTATTCAGGTGCATTCTCATGCTTTTTCCCAGCTCCAGGAAAGTGTAAGTCACAGTCTGAAGGGAAATGTGCTTTTTATTTTTGGCTCCAAACTACTTTTTTTAAACGTTAAAAAGGTTTTTTGCCACAGGAAAAAAAACATTTAATTTCCCCTCCTTCTCCTCCTTTTGCTCCTTTTTTAAATGTTAGGCTTTTGGAGGACAGAAGATAATGAGCATAATTAATCTGATATTGAAAAAGAAAGGGTAGCAAGTGGATAAAGCAATTACAGTAAGCCCTCAGCCCTTTTCTCATGCCTCAAAGCTTAAGGATTGTCTCTTCTTTTCCATGTAAATTTCCATAATATTTTACACATTGCTTTATTACAGCATTTATTTCACTGGTCCTAGATAGCTCTTCTGACCCACCTCCTATCCTCTCAGCCTAACTTTTTACTCCAGCCATCAGTTGCATACAGTGAACTGACTGGCCAGTTGCCTCAGCTGTACTGTGTATGTCTTACTTCCTGCCCCTAGGGCTTCTCTGCTTCCTCTGCTGTGTGGAACACTTGCAGGAACCCATTTAGCCATTCTCTCACATGAACTACCCGGGATGTGTGAAGGGACTAAAACACCCCATGGGGCACCTCTTGACCAAAGAGGGTGGGAGTTGATGGATAACTACTTCTCTGTTACATCCCTCAGTTTAACAATTTATGGTCCCTTCCACACAGCTCCTCAGAAGTTCTCTTAAAAGGATTCCACCCTGATTACCCACAGCAGTGGCCAACTAGTAACACATTTTTGCATTATCTTTCCTTCATTTCCATCATTTTCTGTTTTGCTCTTCCTGGTACCTCTCTCCTCTCTGGAATTGCTTAACTACAGTCAACCTCTTTGGAAGTTATTGTCCTATGTTTGCTTCATGGGGAACCCAGGCTAAGTCAGTGATTACCTAAAGCAGCCCTAGAAAGCCGTTCGTCAGGATGAGAATCTAGAATTGTATCACAGGGCATTTGGTGACAAGGACCCCATTGTTGGTGGTAATGGCTCTGCTATAAGTAACTTCACAGTTATTAAAACAGTGGTAGACTGGCTTGAGGTGCAGCTGAGGCACCTGAAGCTATGAAAGCCATCTAGTCATAATGACTCTTCGTGTCAACTGTTCAGCAGGCAAATAGAAGCGGGCTACCATGCAGAGCTAGAGTTATAACTATTAATGGAAGCAGTATAGAGTATGTCCTTCCTAGGGGATTCATTGAGTCATCCTTTGGTGTTTCAATGTCAAGTGGTAATCTTAAATGGGCAACTGTAGCAACCACAGCCTGACAAGGTAAAGCAACTAAGGACTCTGACCCTTTGAGGATAAAGGTCTAGGTCACCTCACCATTCAAACCACTTGAAACTACTGAAGAGTTTGGCCAAATGTGAGAGAAATACAGAATTTGTGATGGAAGAGAGAGATGATAACTATCAATTATAGACTTGAAATCAGTTACAGGAGCCACATAACTTGTTCCACTAAATCTTTTGCATTTAGTATTTGTATAATGGCTGCCCACTTCCTTGAAGACTCTGTGACAGATTGGACTCAATGTGGAATGTGTGTGGCTCTGAGTGCTGCAAGGAGTGGACTGTATTTAATATCTCTTGTGTCCTACCTCACATCCTCTTAGGCCATTTTTCAATTCACCCATTTTACTCTTTGATAGCACTTTACCTCTTTTGTCCCATGTATCTCTAGATTTCTGTATTAGTGCTTTTCTGACACCTCAGTTATGTGGAACACCTGTGGGAATCTGCTAATCTACTCTGACGTATATGCAAACCTGGAAGTTTGAGGGAATTGACAATAGGGACAGGATTCAGTGGATAAATACTCCCCTTTTCCGTCCCTTGGGCAGACAATTCTGAAGTGCATTCTGTATAGTTCCTTAGTGGTCTCCAGTAGGACTCCACTAGGGTCTTCAGTTACCTACAGTACTGATCAGCTTAAAAATGCAATCTTAGATTGGCTTGCTTTATTTAATTTTTCCAAAGTTCCCAATCCCATTCCTTAGAATCACATTCCAAAATTAATGCACTGCACACAACCCTCTGCTTTTGTCAGGGGTAGAAGGGGTATCCAGCCTAAGGCACCTAAGTCCAAGAGGAATATGTGCCTAACAAATCTTCTAACTAAATATATATATATATATATATATATATATAAAATATATATGTTTATATATAACATATATATATAGAGAGAGAGCATAAAATGTGCTGTGTATGTGTGTAGCATATTTTTTGTTAAATCACCATTCCTGGGCCCTACTCATTTTCTGATAATTTCTTATCTTAATTTGCTCTGAAAGAGCAAAACTTATAAAATTGACTATTGTAACTCTATTTTTTACCAACTATCATTTTTCATGGAAGGAATAGTAAAAAGAGTTACCTCTGAAGCTAAGATGACACATGTATGAGGAATATAGGAAGCCAGAAATCATGAATCTATGAAAAGTGAGGGGTGTCTGTGCATATTTTATTTTATTTCATAATAAATAACCAGTAATTAAAATATTCTTTTCCATGTAATGGGATCTACGAGTAAATTTTTGTCTGATATTTATAAATCTAATATGTAATATAAAGGAGAAATAGGAAATGCTGTCAAATGACATTTCACTTTACTACTTATTTGAATTACAATGAAATAATATATAGCTACATCACTGGCTCCTGAGAGAGCTTTGGGTGTTCTGTAAATTTTTTACTTTGCACTCTTGAAAAATTCGCAGAGAATGCAAGGTTTAGTAAAAATTTATTTTCTTTTGGCAGCCTATCACCTGTAATTTCCGTTAAACAGCATTTCTGACTCAATAGTACACTGAAAGCCCATGTTTGTAATAATGCCCTAAAGCACTGCAGTACCTAGAGTATATATTTTGAAGAGATAGCTTTGCTGAAATAGAAAACCAAACTGTAAATTGAAGTCTGAGCATTCAGAGAAATAAAAATTATGCTAAAAACAAACGTATGTTTTTGAATTAGTTTTTTGAAAAATG